AAAATTACCTATCAAAAGGTCTACTCCGTTTTCCTCTTAAATCACTATGTGGCTCATCTCAGCACTGCCCCCTTCCAGCCTACAATCAGCAACCCATGAGGAAAGCTGCAGTAAATGGATGGATGAACAAGTCACGGGCAATTTCTGCTCAGAATGTTTAACACAACACAGACAAGTCCCAACTCCCAAAGCCACGGTGATAGTCGTTTACTTTGGTTCAGAACTGCCACTAGACTAAGATAAGCACCATGAGCATTACATAACCACAACGAACTTAAATATTGTTATTCCCATTTTACAGACAGGCTCAGGGATTTAAGGGACCTAGGCAAGGTCACATATCCTGTAAGTGGTGACGCCACGATTCAGTCTCATTGCTTTTTTGCTTTTCCCTGAGACCAAGCTCTTTCCAGTACACGGCCAGGCTCGCGCCCCTCGGGAGCGCTTGTGGGAAGCGCAACCCTCGCCTGCCCGCACCAATCCACAGGTGCGCGCAGGAGCCGCTCGGGGGCCCTGGCCCTGGCCCGCCGAGGCCCGGACAGCCCCGCAGGCCATGACCGCAACCCTCGGGTCCCGAGGCGCCGCTCCAGGCGGGAGCGCCAACTCCCACGGCCCTTCCGACCCCCGCGTCCCATTGTTCCGAATCTCACTCACCTCGGAGGATGCCGGCGCAGGCCTGGCTGGGGCGCTCGCCGCGAGCTCCCGGCAGCCCAGAAAGCTAGGTCGGTGTCGGCAGGATCCGCGAAGGCGTACCCGGCGACTTCTCCGCCTACCCTCCGAAGCGGGAGCAGGCGGGGGCGCTTCACCCTCCTCGCGAGACAGCGGAGACCCCAGCGGCGGCTGCGACCCCTGTGACGCAAAGGGCTCATCACCAATGGCAGCTCGGAAGCAGGGCAGAGAGCGAGACCCACCCCCCAGCTCCCGCGCATCAAAACACAACACCCGCCTTCCTCACGCATGCGCAGCAGATGGACGCCGGCCTCGGGGGCGGGGCTCAGCGCACCGGCCCAAATGCGGCCCCTCCCCCGCCGCTCCAGACCCCGGAGGAGGGCAGCGCGACCCTCCCCATCTTGTTACTGGTACTCAGCCACTGGGGACACTGACTGAATGTTCGCCCCTAACTTACCCGGAAAACACGAGAACTAGTTCGATGTCGTTTCAACCTTACCAAACTCTGCGGAAACTTAGGAAATTATCTTTAGTGTCTAGATAGGGGAATTGTTAGATGGACTTGAAGTCTCTCACCTCCTGTTGTACGCCTCCCGGAAGCAACACCAGGAGTCCAACGGGATCCCAAACCAGAGCCCAACCAGTATCCTATAAAGTCTTCAGAGAGGGATCCCCTCCAGGCTGGGGAGAAACAGGACAACCTAACAAAACAGGGCCTGGACTCCTCCCTAAACAGACCACGTTTTTCTCCGCTCTTCCCCTTCCCACTCCCTGAAATCTAGACTAAAACTCTTTTAAGATAACTGCGAGGTATAAAGAACGTCTAGAGCCTAAGCGGCCCGTTGCCAGATTCTACTCCTCAGGCCTCAAATGTGAGCGCCCCAAACATTCTAGAGCTGAACCTGGTACGCTCGCCCACCAAACTGCCGTGCTCGGGAACATTTTCTCGTTTATTCCCCTCTCTAAAAGGCGGGCAAGGCCCCCGATCACGTGATACCGCCCCCCAACTCCGGGCGGAAGAGGCCAGCGACAGCGCTGCACGAAGCGAGTGGGCGGGCGCTCGTGCCCGGCTAAAAGATGGCTGCTGGCGCCTGGCAGCCACCGCCTGGGAGGTTACTGTAAGGCCCGCAGCTCCCGCCAGCTCCCGCGGACTGCTGCCGCCTCCTTACCATGAAGCCAGTAAGTCGTCGCACGCTGGACTGGATTTATTCAGTGGTAAGTCCCGGGGATCGCGGGCCCCCACCGTGATTTCACACCTCCTTTGCGATTTTTGGTTTAGTTGCTGCTTGCCATCGTTTTAATCTCCTGGGGCTGCATCATCTATGCTTCGATGGTGTCTGCAAGACGACAGCTAAGGAAGAAATACCCAGACAAAATCTTTGGGACGAATGAAAATTTGTAACTCTTCTGGATTTAATTATCTGAAAATACAGTTCTTTCCCTCATGCTTATGTAGATATAAAAATAAAATTCATAATGCAAAGTTCCCAAGTTTATTTTTGCATTATCCTTTATAACAAGCACTAGT